AGTCCCCCTGCCCTTCTGTGCCTTCTGACCTGGGCAGAACTTCCCATGCCACAGCTTCGCCTAATCCAGCCACAGGAGAAAAGAAAACGAGGGCAAATCACCACGATTTGGGGGGAGGGAGGCCCCTGAGCCCCCGCTCTGCCCAGACAAGGCATCCTGTGCATCTCCCATGGCTCATCACATCTGCCTGGGACTCAGTGAAAGGGCCAGAGGGCCAAAGGTGACACCGGAGTCTCCAGCACGACCTTCGAGGGCCTCCAGGGCATTTCTCGCGCTGTAGGGGCGGAAGACTGGCTCCCCTGGGGATGCATGTGAGTGTCTAGGAGTGTACGCTCCCCAGGGCCCCGCGGAGGTCAGGGTTCTCTCCATTTAGGACAGCAAGGAGAGAAAGCCCTGGAGTGAGGCCCTGGGGCTGGGGGCTAAAGCAGCACAGAGTATCAGAAACGGGGTGCTGGGATGGTTACCGGGGACCGCCAGGGAAGACTTGGGAGTCCAGCATGCGCCTAGGGGAGCTGCGGTGGGGAGGCAGCAGGGGGCCTCCTCTGCCGGATGGGGCCTTCGGAGGCCGCGATCCCCGAGAGTTCTTCGCTCGAGGGTTCTTCGCTCTAGGGTCCCCCATTACAGCTGCGCGGGGCCGAGCAAGCAGGGCGCGGCGGCCGGGGCAAGGTGCGGAGCCTCGCGTTCACCGGCTCTACCTGCGGAGCCTCGCGTTCACTGGCTCTACCTGCGGGACCAGACCCCTGCAGCTCCCCAGCCAGCACGGCCGGGGCACGCCCGGGAATCTGTGTGCTCCCCAGGGCCCGGGGCGTTCGGGGCGCCGCGCCTTCCAGCGCCTGGGTCCCAGCCCCGATCCCGGAGACCGGCCCGGGGGGACCCGGGGTCCCGAGTGCACCCTCCTGCCCTGCAGACTGTCCCAGCGCCGGGGCCAGGGGGCGCAGGACCTCGCGCACGCCCGGCACGGACGCATCTTTGTCTTCCCTCTCTTCACGGCGCGCGATCTAGCCGGGAATCGTTTTCCGGCCCCAGTGTGCCCGGCGCGGGTGAGGCGGAAGCGGCCGGGGCGGGGGCGCAGGCCCGGCAGCCGCAGGCCGGTGCGGGATGCGCCCCGCAGCCGCGCCGCGTGCGCCCGGCAGAGGCGGCCCTGCGTGCCGTACGCTGCGTCCGGGGCGCGCCCGCCGCTATTCGGGAAGCTATTCAGCTTCCCGGGCTCATTAGCAGTCGCGGTGTGCGGCTCGGCGCGGGCTCACAAAGAGCTCGGCCTCGCGGACTGAGCCGGCGGCAGCGGGGCGGGGACGGCGGCGTACCCGGGCAGCCCAGCGCCCTGGCCAGGTAAGCTGGGGAACCTGGGCTGCCTGACTTGCGCTTCATTTGTTTGTGTTCTTTTTCTTTACAGTCTCCTGAATATTTACGCGTTGCTGAATCTCCTGTGGACAAACCACCAATAGGCCAGGACTGTCCTGTGGACAGACGGGGTGAGCCTCTTCTTGTGTCTGGAGATTCTGAGTGAGTAGAACCCGTTATGATCCCCACTGCACAATTTTCTCTGTTTTCTTCTGCTTTATTCCAGAAAGATTTGATCACCAGGAGATTTTTCGGGACATTACCAAACCACTCATTTTAGGTAAGAAATACAAGGCAGCGTTGCATGGAATGGAAGAGCTGCCTTGTGCTTTATCATCATCCAGGGTTGAAAAGAGCCAGATCATTGGAGAATCCCCACAGACTGACAGTTTTCCCTGAATCGATGCCTGCTTATTGTGCTCATGCAGGTAGCTCCTATTCCATCTCACTTCGCTGCATGCAGCTCACATATTTCAGATGATCCACAAGAACATTGGGAAGGACCTGCCAAAATCCTGCCTTGCTAAAGTCCAGGTATACTCTCTTCCAGATCTCCCTTAACTGCCGACTCTGTCCTTCCCAATGTTCCTCCCCACAGTGGCTGCCTCCGGGTGATGATGGCTGTGTGAACGACTGCCATGGCCCACCGGAAGCTTGAGAGCGTGGGGAGCGGCATGTTGGACCATAGGGTGAGACCAGGTCCTGTCCCTCACAGCCAGGAGCCCGAGAGCGAGGACATGGAGCTGCCCTTGGAGGGCTATGTGCCCGAGGGCCTGGAGCTGGCTGCCCTGCGGCCAGAGAGCCCCGCGCCAGAGGAACAGGAGTGCCACAACCACAGCCCCGATGGGGACTCCAGCTCTGACTACGTGAACAACACCTCTGAGGAGGAGGACTATGACGAGGGCCTCCCTGAGGAGGAGGAGGGCATCACCTACTACATCCGCTACTGCCCTGAGGACGACAGCTACCTAGAGGGCATGGACTGCAACGGGGAGGAGTACCTGGCCCACAGTGCACACCCTGTGGACACTGATGAGTGCCAGGAGGCGGTGGAGGAGTGGACGGACTCGGCGGGCCCGCACCCCCACGGCCACGAGGCTGAAGGCAGCCAGGACTACCCAGACGGCCAACTGCCCATTCCGGAGGATGAGCCCTCCGTCCTTGAGGCCCATGACCAGGAAGAAGATGGTCACTACTGTGCCAGCAAAGAGGGCTACCAGGACTACTACCCCGAGGAGGCCAACGGGAACACCGGCGCCTCCCCCTACCGCCTGAGGCGTGGGGATGGGGACCTGGAGGACCAGGAGGAGGACATTGACCAGATCGTGGCAGAGATCAAGATGAGTCTGAGCATGACCAGCATCACCAGCGCCAGTGAGGCCAGCCCCGAGCATGGGCCTGAGCCAGGGCCTGAGGACTCTGTAGAGGCCTGCCCACCCATCAAGGCCAGCTGCAGCCCCAGCAGGCACGAGGCGAGGCCCAAGTCGCTGAACCTCCTTCCCGAGGCCAAGCACCCCGGAGACCCCCAGAGAGGCTTCAAGCCCAAGACCAGGACCCCAGAAGAGAGGCTGAAGTGGCCCCACGAGCAGGTAGGACCCTGGCTGTCCTGGGGAAGGGAGCAAAAATCACGATCTTTAACTTCCCCGTTTCCAGGTTTGCAATGGTCTGGAGCAGCCAAGGAAGCAGCAGCGCTCTGATCTCAATGGACCTGTTGACAATAACAACATTCCAGAGGTAATTTTTTTCAAGGATGAGAGTTCTGGGCTTATGTGTTTTATTTTTCCATATTTCCTAACAGACAAAGAAGGTGGCATCATTTCCAAGTTTTGTGGCTGGTAAGTGACTTTGAATTTTATTTCTCAAGGGGTAGGAAGACTCTGACTCTGTGCCCTCCTTCAGTTCCAGGGCCCTGCGAACCAGAAGACCTCATCGACGGGATCATCTTTGCTGCCAATTACCTGGGGTCCACCCAGCTGCTATCAGAACGGAACCCTTCCAAAAACATCAGAATGATGCAAGCGCAGGAGGCCGTCAGCCGGGTCAAGGTAGAGGTGCTTCGAGGGCCCCTCGCGGATGCACTTGTTTTTCTTTTCTCTTCCATGCTGTCAGAGGATGCAAAAGGCTGCTAAGATCAAGAAAAAAGCGGTGTGTAGGGCCTTGAGGCCCTGGGACAGTGTTGGACTTTAACAATATCCACTGTCCTTCTTAGAATTCTGAGGGGGATGCCCAGACGCTGACGGAAGTGGACCTCTTCATTTCCACCCAGAGGATCAAGGTTTTAAATGCAGACACGCAGGTAAGCGTTTAAGACAGTTGTTCAAAATCAGGTCCCTGACGTGGCACTGTCTCCCTCCCGACAGGAAACCATGATGGACCACGCCTTGCGTACCATCTCCTACATCGCCGACATTGGGAACATTGTAGTGCTGATGGCCAGACGCCGCATGCCCCGGTCAGCCTCTCAGGACTGCATCGAGACCACGCCCGGGGCCCAGGAAGGCAAGAAGCAGTATAAGATGATCTGCCATGTGTTCGAGTCGGAGGATGTAAGTAAGCCCTTGCCAGGGCACTCCCCTCCGCCTGTCTCCAGCTGGCCTGCCCTCTGCACAGGCCCAGCTCATCGCCCAGTCTATCGGCCAGGCCTTCAGCGTGGCCTACCAGGAGTTCCTGCGAGCCAATGGCATCAACCCCGAAGACTTGAGCCAGAAGGAATACAGCGACATCATCAACACCCAGGAGATGTACAACGACGACCTCATCCACTTCTCAAACTCGGAGAACTGCAAGGAGGTAAGCCACACCCACCAGCCTCAGGGAGGCCACAGCCCCTCTCACACTGCTGATCCCTTTGCAGCTGCAGCTGGAGAAGCACAAGGGCGAGATCCTGGGCGTGGTGGTGGTGGAGTCGGGCTGGGGCTCCATCCTGCCCACGGTGATCCTGGCCAACATGATGAATGGCGGCCCGGCTGCCCGCTCGGGGAAGCTGAGCATCGGGGACCAGATCATGTCCATCAATGGCACCAGCCTGGTGGGGCTGCCCCTCGCCACCTGCCAAGGCATCATCAAGGTAGGCACCCTGGGATCCTCCGCCCAGGGGTCCAGCCTGTGACTCCTGTCCCCGTGCTCTGCAGGGCCTGAAGAACCAGACACAGGTGAAGCTCAACATTGTCAGCTGTCCCCCGGTCACCACGGTCCTTATCAAGCGGCCAGACCTCAAGTACCAGCTGGGCTTCAGCGTGCAGAATGGAATTGTGAGTTCCCCCTCCTGCTCTGGGCCACCACCACACGTGTGCTGACCTGGCCATGTCTGCTTAGATCTGCAGCCTCATGAGAGGGGGCATTGCTGAGCGAGGGGGCGTCCGTGTGGGCCACCGCATCATCGAGATCAACGGGCAGAGCGTGGTGGCCACAGCCCACGAGAAGATAGTCCAAGCTCTGTCCAACTCGGTCGGAGAGGTAAGGAGGGACTTTGAGTGTGCCTCTGCATGGCAGCGGCTCAGCCTCCTGTTTCTGTCCGCAGATCCACATGAAGACCATGCCCGCCGCCATGTTCAGGCTCCTCACGGGTCAGGAGACCCCGCTGTACATCTAGGCCACCCCAGCCTGGCCACGCAGCCAGGACACCGGGCAGGGCCGCCCGGGCCCAGAGGAGCTGGGAGCCGGGCCGCAGACTTGACCCCGACGCCACAGCCCAGCCACGGACGCTGGCTCCCCAAAGGGTGTGCCCTCACCACCCACTTGATTTTTTTCATTTTGCCAAAAAGGGGTATGTCTTTATCAAAGGAGAGTCACAGAACAAATGTTTGTTTGTAAAGCGTTCCAAGTATTTTGCCACGTTCTGGACTGTCTTCTCCCTGCACAAGCCAGGGTGTGTCTCGGTAGCTGTGCGTGGTGTGGAGTGTGTGTCTTTCCTCCCTGAAGCTGTGCGGAGCGAACTGGCGCCTCCGAGGGACGCGGCTCCCGGGGCAGGGCAGCCGTCACCCCTGCCTCCCGCCCCCTTGGCTGGGACGTCTGGGGTCCTGTGGGGCCCCCACAATGGTCCCAAACAGCTGCCTCTGCCACTGACTGCAGGGACACGGGCAGCCTGGCTCCCAGGACACGACTTGTAATGAAAGTTTGGGGACATGTGATTGATTGATTGATTGTAAATAAAGGATGATGGCCACAACATGAAAACTCCATATTTATTTAGATGCTATTATTACTGTTTGGACTTTTATTTTGGCAGGCTTTTTTCCAGACTCTAGGGTTTTCCAATGTGACTAATGACCACACCTGCCTCTCCCGTCGTCTCTTCTGGGCACCCTCCCACCCGGCTGCATACCCGGGCAGGGCTCCCACAGAGACAAGGAGGGCACAGGTGTCTGCCCCCTCTTTAAAATCGATCTACACACATCCACGCACATGCGACCCCGAGGAAACGAAACCCACTCTAGAAAACGCGACCTTGGCCGCACCTAAAGCAGCCAGCCGTGAGTGCAGACCCCTTGGCCAGCGTGGCGCAGTGGCCCTGAGCAGTAGTGGCATGTGTGTAGATCAAGTCGGATCTAGTCCAGCTCGGTTCATTAGCGATCCATGTAATCTGACGTCATCTTGTCTCGAAGTCTCTTTTTTTGGCCCAGGCCTTGAAGAATACACTGTGACTTAAGAAGCCTTACCACGCAGTAACTAAAGCTTTAGGATGACTGTATTCGAGGAGTGCCGTGTGTTGCATGCAGCTACCCGTAGGAAGACTTCGCGCATATCACTAATAAACCTGAAGTCGTGATGAAAAGCCGTGTGTGTGACTGGTCTGTTACCTCAGCG